AATACGTAACCCATATTTATTTCTCAGATCATCCATATAAATATTCTGGGCAAATAAATATTTTGCGGCATGCATCAAGAAACATTTTCCCAGGCATATTTGGTTTTTATTTGTTTTCCCAAATGTATAAAAATATTTTAATGAAGTGATTCTAATCACCTTCATATAACCACTGACATACAGACCTTCAGATAGCATTTACCTATTGTTTATTTAGATATTTGTTTTCCAATGCTTTTTTAACAGGGTTTTATGTGTCTTGCTTATAGGTGACAACGACAGAAAACCAGGTCTAGCAAGCAGTTTATCATGATTGAGATCTTTTGTAGTTGAAAAAAAAACTAATAAAAAACAAAAAATTAGGAAGGCATTTTAGGTATCATGAAATTTTGAAACCCATCATTCTATCTTCACCTCTAAAGATTTTGTTGGTAGTTAGGCAAATTATATATGCGCGTGTTTATACATACACACACATCAGGCAAATGCATTAGTCTGACAGTATTCTTAAGCTTGTCTTTCTTTTTCTTCTTTTTGGCATTGAAAACCCAAGTTTCTCTAAAATTATTGAAGCAGGGTCTCTGAGTAAGGATCCTTTCCAAAATATATACTCATTTAAAAAAATTTCATTCTGTTTACATTAATAAAAGGCAAAAGTTTCAATTACTGAAAATATTTGAAAATTACCATTCTGAGGCAAGACCACTGTTTTTCTTTTAATACATAGGGTATGGTTAAGCAGAAAGAGCCCACGAAGCATTCAGCCCTCACCAAAACCCTTTGCACAACGTGGAAAGGGTCCAACCAGGACACTTGATTTCTAGTCGCAGATTCTTAGATTCCTTATTAGTAAAATACATATAATATTTTTTATTTTTCAGAAACATTGGCCAATTGAGGGTGGTGAAATACTATGTCATACCACATAGAAGGTGCTTCGTAATGGGCACTTCTTTTTCATTATTACTTCACCACTGATTAAGGACCACACGTATATAAGCCTTTCTCAGGACGTAACACAGGCAACACGGAAAGAGCTGGCTTGCGAGCTCCCTGCTTAACAGAAGGCTCAGTTGCCCAAGTGACGAAGGCATTGTGGGGCACGAACCAGGCTTTGGTGAATTTATCTCATTATACACCAGGAGTTATAATTTAAAAACCAGTGTCATATAAAGAAGAAAAAAGATATGGTGAGATACAATACCATTAACACTTCTTCAGAAACGGATTTTAAAGCAGAACTTCCATGACTGTGAAATCCAACCGGGTGCGCGACCACGAGGAAGGATGGCGAGGGAGGAAACCGCGCTTTGTTGTTGAGGTGAGCCGGGTGCGCGACCATAAGGAAGGATGGCGAGGGAGGAAACCGCGCTTTGTTCTTGAGGTGAGCCGGGTGCGCGACCACGAGGAAGGATGGCGAGGGAGGAAACCGCGCTTTGTTGGTGAGGTGAACCGCGTGCACGATCCCGAGGAAGTATTGCCAGGGAGGAAACCGCGCTTTGTTCTTGAGGTGAGCCGGGTGCGCGACCATGAGGAAGGATGGCGAGGGAGGAAACCGCGCTTTGTTGGTGAGGTGAAACGGGTGCACGATCCCGAGGAAGTATTGCCAGGGAGGAAACCGCGCTTTGCTGGTGAGGTGAGCTGGGTGCGCGATCACGAGGAAGGATCAGTATAGATTAGGTTATTTGTGTTTTTTGCAGTTAATGAAAATGTCAAAAGAACCTTCAAACGTGAATGAAAATCCTTCCACTTCCTGTGCTGTGGAGAATTCCACTTACCGCTCTGAAACCAGTGATTCTCAGAAGACCCTCTTTTATTCCTCTGACCTTTCAGATAGCCGGTGGCTGCCCTTTTAATTTATACTTTTCCAAGATACTGTTATTATTCTCCTTATTTTTTTTCTTACCAACTTCTGTCATTCCTGTTCGGTAAAGTGCCCTTGTGTGATTTAATGTCTGGCAGTGGCCTGTGGAAACCTTTCGAGTCAAACTATCATCTTTTCTTCCTTGGCAATCTCCTATTCTTCAGGTTTTAAGCAATGACTAGTTTTTACATTTTCAGCACCTTATATATTTAATAGTGGATTAAAAATCCTGATGTGACTTTTGCTTTTGTCATCATGCATCTGTGGTTAATGGGCCTAATTTGTTTCGTATTGCAGTAATCTTTATAAGGAGGTTAGAAAAATTGTGCGGAGAAAACAATTGTAAAACAATGAAGCAGGAAGCCCTCTCCCCACATCTTTCACAGTGTGAAAATGCTAAGAAATGTTAGAAGCAAATTAGCCCTTAAATTGTCTCCTCATCCAGTCCCTCCTACTATGTTATGGAGAGAGGACACATTTCCAGGACAAAAATGCTTCCGCTGAGGACTGTTTCTATACAAAAACTCACCACCTTCCACGCAGTGTCTTGTCTTATCACTTCTGAACAGACCTTGGTGTTTGAAAGCGTTTAGAAATTTGCTTAACTCGCCATTTCCTGACATAATGAGGAAATCAATGTGTCTTGCCTTTCAAAATGCGTGTGAGTTCAGAATAATTCAACAAGAGTATGCGATGATAAGCAGAAATGAGACTGCAAGAATGTGCTCATCAACTCAGAATCAGTGATAACTGACAGATAAAACAATGTTAATTGACTAAGGGAGACCCTACAACATTCTGTATCTAGAGGAACAAACTTTGGCATTTTGTTAAAGGTTGATTTGGCAATTTTGAGTGATATTCTAGGAAACACAGGTCTGCTTTGATGCCACTAAGACTTTGAGTAGGGACACCAATGACTTTCAGATAAACATATACCCCTTTCCCTGTTTCCATCATCT